CTATCCCAGTGGATAAGGGAGGACTACTATGCTAAAAACTATCCCTTGTTTAACTGAAATTCAAATTAAACTGAGTGGCCTGCATTTTATCTGCCAACCCTACCCTGGGGGCACTTAAAAATACCAGAGGCCAGGCGGGGCGCGGTGGCTCACGCCTGTAACCCCAGCACTTTGGGAGGCCGAGGCGGGCAGATCACGAGGTCAGGAGATCGAGACCATCCTGGCCAACATGGTGAAACCCCGTCTCTACTAAAAATACAAAAATTAGCCGGGCGTGGTGGGGTGGGTGCCTGTAGTCCCAGCTACTCACGAGGCTGAGGCAGGAGAATCGCTTGAACCTGGGAGGCGGAGATTGCAGTGAGCCGAGATCGGGCCACTGCACTCCAGCCTGGCGACAGAGCAAGACTCCGTCTCAAAAAAAAAAAAAAAAAGAAGAATTGCTTATCCACGCCCTGTTTCTTTTCTCTTAGCGTTACTCAGTGGGGGAGTCCTCCCAAGTATGATGGAGAGTCCTTTCGAAACCCTGCTGGATTGTCAGGACAACCAACTGGGCTACTTTTCCACAGGTCGCCCCAATTCCTTTGGATTCTGATTTCTCTGAGGTCCCAGGATCCAGACAGGCTTGGCCAATCCTTCCCCGCCCAAACTGTAACTCTCAAAACCAACACCCCGGCATAGGGCTGGAGGGGAAAATGGGTGAGGTCAGAGACAAAGAAGAGGGAAGGGTCAGGCGGGGCTCCGGGTTCCCTGCCACAAGCCTCCGCTGGTGTTCTGCTTTTCTCCCGAGAGCTCCCGCCCACCCTGCAACCCTCGCCTGGCCCCGCTGCCGTTCTCAGCTCCCTCCCAGTGCCTGGTGGAGGCCGGGGCTGTGTCCCGAAGGGGGTCGGGGCAGCAGAACCTCAGCCACAGCCAATCACAGCGGGGTCCTTCGGGGAGGGGCGTGGCCTGACAACTTCGGCGACGCGGCTGGACCAATCCGGACGGAGGAGAGCGAAGCTCCTCTGCACTGGGCCCAGGTGCGCTCCTCAGCGTCTCCGGGTGGCGGGGCGCGCGGGATGGAGGAGTCTTGGGAGGCTGCGCCCGGAGGCCAAGCCGGGGCAGAGCTCCCAATGGAGCCCGTGGGAAGCCTGGTCCCCACGCTGGAGCAGCCGCAGGTGCCCGCGAAGGTGCGACAACCTGAAGGTCCCGAAAGCAGCCCAAGTCCGGCCGGGGCCGTGGAGAAGGCGGCGGGCGCAGGCCTGGAGCCCTCGAGCAAGAAAAAGCCGCCTTCGCCTCGCCCCGGGTCCCCGCGCGTGCCGCCGCTCAGCCTGGGCTACGGGGTCTGCCCCGAGCCGCCGTCACCGGGCCCTGCCTTGGTCAAGCTGCCCCGGAATGGCGAGGCGCCCGGGGCTGAGCCTGCGCCCAGCGCCTGGGCGCCCATGGAGCTGCAGGTAGATGTGCGCGTGAAGCCCGTGGGCGCGGCCGGTGGCAGCAGCACGCCATCGCCCAGGCCCTCCACGCGCTTCCTCAAGGTGCCGGTGCCCGAGTCCCCTGCCTTCTCCCGCCACGCGGACCCGGCGCACCAGCTCCTGCTGCGCGCACCATCCCAGGGCGGCACGTGGGGCCGCCGCTCGCCGCTGGCTGCAGCCCGGACGGAGAGCGGCTGCGACGCAGAGGGCCGGGCCAGCCCCGCGGAAGGAAGCGCCGGCTCCCCGGGCTCCCCCACGTGCTGCCGCTGCAAGGAGCTGGGGCTGGAGAAGGAGGATGCGGCGCTGTTGCCCCGCGCGGGGTTGGACGGCGACGAGAAGCTGCCCCGGGCCGTAACGCTTACGGGTGAGTGCTCACCTGCGCCGGCAGCCGACGCCTAATCTGATTATCCTGTTTGCCCCCGTCCCAGGGCTACCCATGTACGTGAAGTCCCTGTACTGGGCCCTGGCGTTCATGGCTGTGCTCCTGGCAGTCTCTGGGGTTGTCATTGTGGTCCTGGCCTCAAGAGCAGGTATGGTGTCCCTGCAGTCCCCATCCCCTCTCCTGCAGCTCACCAGCAGTCTCTGTGCTTGCAGGAGCCAGATGCCAGCAGTGCCCCCCAGGCTGGGTGTTGTCCGAGGAGCACTGTTACTACTTCTCTGCAGAAGCGCAGGCCTGGGAAGCCAGCCAGGCTTTCTGCTCAGCCTACCACGCTACCCTCCCCCTGCTAAGCCACACCCAGGTGAGAAGGGGGTGTCCAATCTAAGGGGGTACAGGGGAGTGACCAGCTTACTTTTCTCCCTCAGGACTTCCTGGGCAGATACCCAGTCTCCAGGCACTCCTGGGTGGGGGCCTGGCGAGGCCCCCAGGGCTGGCACTGGATCGACGAGGCCCCACTCCCGCCCCAGCTGTGAGTGACCACGGGCTTTTCTCCCTCCTCTGCCTCTCCTCTTTCCCCTCCCATCCTTTCCCAGACTCCCTGAGGACGGCGAGGACAATCTGGATATCAACTGTGGGGCCCTGGAGGAAGGCACGCTGGTGGCTGCAAACTGCAGCACTCCAAGACCCTGGGTCTGTGCCAAGGGGACCCAGTGATCTGGGCTCTGCCTGGTCCTCAGCCTGCCAGGCAGATGCAGCACCCCCTACAGGGGAGGCCAGTTGAGAGCTTGGGCAGCCTCTTCCTGGACCCAGTTATCCAGGTCTTCATGCTCTGCTCAAGGGGGCCACATGAGCGAGCCTAGGAGCTGGACTTCAACCCAGGAAGATGCATCCGAGGGAAAGGAGATTTTCTATGGCCTCAGGCCTGAGTGCCAATATTAGTCTCCAGCTTCTGTGGATGATCGGTTTGATGACATTGGGATGGTTGTTTAGCATTTCTGTGCCTTGGTTTCATTAAAATGACAATTTCCCCCTAGAGGAAAAAGACAGGGTTAACAACCACAGCGGATTCCAATCTGGGTTCTCATTCCGGCTCATGGAAATGAGTCTGCCGTTGTTCAGTGGCAGTGGGACTTGGCAGGGATAACGTCATTGCTGTGAATTCTACTTCAGGCAGCTGGGTGTACATCGGACACAGCCTACCGGCAGCCTCTGGAAAATTAACCAAGGAAAAGGAGCGGTCAGCCCTGGAAAGAGGGGAGAGCAAGGTTTTCCTTCCCCACCCTGAGAGTTGGCAAAGGGTTGGCAGACAGGAAGGTTCTGGGTGGAGATCCCGCATGTGGGCTGGCCAGCCCCTGGCACGCTGATGCCCAAGGGTGAGACAAGGCAGAGAGGACAGGGCCACCTGGCAGGAGAAGCCAGGAGAGCACCCCAGCTTGGTAGGTGGAAGCTGAGGAGTCTGAGTGAAAAAGGAAATCAGAGAAATGCAGGCACGTTCCAGGCAGCTCTTCTACCCACAGCTGCAGAGACGACCAACCTGAAGATGTCTCCATGCTGGGGTGCAGTGAAGACCTTCAGGCTGGAGGATGTGGCTGACAGAGTTGTGTAGTTCCTTGAGTCCAGCTAGACCTCCAAACAGCAGGAGC